CAGGCAACACCAATTCATTGTAGAAAAATGTCCAAATATATTTTAGCAAAAAGAAAAACAACCCCTTGGTAATCTGTCCCACTAACCAGCAAATATACAACGCACATGAACATAAATACACATATAAATATAATAAGCATTGATGAGATTGTGTATCTTTCTAGACCAGTGCTAGCCACGTAAATTAAAATTTTCTAGTAGCCAAAACAGGGGAAATCAGTTTTAATAATCTAATATATTCAAAATGCTGTTTTAACATAATGTAAAAATAATGAAATGTACATTCTTCTTACTAAGTTTTTGAAATTTGATGTCTTTCACACTTCTTGATTTGGGCTAGGAACATTTCAAGTGCTCAGTATCCACATATTGTGGCTCGTGACTATGGCATTGGATAGCGTATTTCAAGTGTGTGTAAGAGTATACATATATATACACCTTTTTAATAAAAAGACAAAATGGGGTCATAGTATAGTAGCCTTCCCGTTGTCTATGGGGGATACATTTCAAGACCCTCCAGTAGATGCTTGAAACTTCAGCTAGTACTAAACCCTCTATATGTTTTTTCCTATACATATGTAACTGTGATAAAGGTTAATTTGTAAATTAGGCGCAGTAAGAGATTAACAACAACAAAATACAACAATTATAACAATATATTGTAATAAAAGTTATGTGAATGTGGTCTCCTTCTCAAAATATCTTTTGTTTTGTTTTGTTTTTTGAGATGGAGTTTTGCTCTTGTTGCCCGGGCTGGAGTGCAATGGCATGATCTCAGCTCACCACAACCTCCGCCTCCCAGGTTCAAACAATTCTCCTGCCTCAGCCTCTGGAGTAGCTGGGATTATAGGCATGTGCTGCCACACCCTGCTAATTTTGTATTTTTAGTAGAGACGGGGTTTTTCCGTGTCGGTCAGTCTGGTCTCGAACTCCTGACCTCAGGTGATCCACCTGCCTCCCAAAGTGCTGGGATTACAGGCATGAGCCACCGCACCTGGCCTTTTTTTTTTTTTTTTTTTTTTTAAAAGACCTTGCTGTTCTATCCTTTGAGTTACTGTTGGGACAACTGGGAAGAGGGAAGAGTTGCGATAAAGAACAAGGAAGGCTCCATGACTGGAAGTTTAGTCCGCCCAGTTTTTGTACTGGAAGGGCTTATTGCTGATTTCATTAAGAAAACGTACGAATGGGGGCTTCTGTCACCTCAGAATATCTTATACTGTACTCACGTATTTTGGGGTCTCAGTTGACCATGGGTTACAAACTATGGCTAGGGGGGCAGGGATCCACTGTATTGTAAGCTATATATTTTTTCCATTTAGAAACATAGGCTTTCAAGGGGACTTAATCTTTTTGTAACCCTCAAAGCCACCTTAGGAAGGAAGGTAACAGTTTGCTGTTGAGAGAAAGGTTAAGGAACTGTGGCTGTGAAGGCACATACCCAGCTGCTACCTGTGAGCCCTCCACTCTTTCCCTGCCCTCTGCAGGCACGCTGGGGTTGAGGCCTCTGAGCCTGGGCCACAAATCACATGCACACATGTGTAAGTGCATGTTCCCCCACAGCACTGTGCTGGGGGAAGCAGGCACAGATAGGGGAAGATACTTAACCGAGCTGCCACGCAGGGATAGGATATTTAAAACACAAGCACCCTGAACTCCCAGTCCAGTGTTCTTTCCACTCATCTGCCAGATTCTGAGAGCTTCCTGCCTGGTTTTGGAACTACTTGAAGTACAAAGAGGAAACTAATGGAGGGTGGGCAAAGGCCTTCCACTTGGTTTGTCTGGGAGTACCCTCAAGTCTACAGCCTACCCCGCTGATGGAAGCAGGCCAGCACTGGCCTGTCTCTTGGGGAGAACAAATGTGGATAGGCAGTGGGAAAAAGACCAGTTGGGCCAGAGTAGTTGCAGAAGGGGACATGGGTTGGCCTGAGTCAGGTTGGGACATAGAAATCTCTAAATAATTGGTTTGTCCAACAATCCTGCACCCCTAGTGTGGGCACAAGTGCCTCACACTAGGCCACTTTGTGACAAGAACGTCATGCAGGTTTGAGATTTGTAGAAGCCTGGCTTCATTTTTTTTTTTTTTTGTTTCTCCACACCTAAACCGGTGCCTCAGTTTTTCAGCCTGTAAAATTGGGCTGCTTCTTAGATATGCCATTGGCTTGCTGCTGGCCTCCTCCGTCCCTTTGGAGGAGGGCTGAGGATGAGCAGCTGACTTGGGTTAGCCCTCAGATGAAAGGGACCAGAGTACTGATGATTGGGGGTTTAAAGACTGGATGGAGTTTAAATACTGGATGGATCCAGGGAAGCCAGCCTTTCTCTGCATCACTGCATCCCTGCCCCATGCTTGTTTGCACTGCAGGGAGTAGCAGCTATGGCACCCAGCAGCCCTGTGCCAAGTCTCCAGGCTGGGGAGGGTCTGCTCCAGGGAGTGAGGGGGTGCCTTGGTTTGCACTCTGGGAGCCAAATTCCCTCGAGGTAGGATATTGCTCAAGATGGCATTTGCCAGAGCTGAGGAGTCTAAGGCACCATCTTTTCATTTCTCCTGGGGTCTAGTCTTATTACTCAAACCCTTGGATATAACGGGTTGGTACTACCTTTGGGAAGACTTAATCTCTTGCATTTCCTCTGAGGTGGGATTGGAGAGGCAGTAAAGGTCCCTATTGGCTGTTGCTGGGCTTGTAGTTGCTCTGGGATGTTCTCTGCTGTCCCTGCCCCAGGCCTTTTCTGCCCACATATCATCACTGCCATTGCCCCTCTGAGGTGCCAGCTCTTTGGAGATCCTAGACTTGAAGCAGGTCAGAATCTAAAAGGGCTTTGGTCACTAAGAAGCCGTCTGGTCACTTCTTTTACAGAAAACCAAGTCTGTATTTTGACCAAAGTCTCTCAGGTGGCACCAGGGGGGATCACAGTGCCTGCATTAGGATTTGTAGGCTTTGTTTCCTTGAGGAAAGAAACAGTTGAAACTCAGTAATTTCAGGGAAAAAAAGAAAAACAGGAGGCCCTTTGAATGGTCGGTGCTGCCAGGGGGAGATCAGAAGAGGACTAGGGCTGGATATAGTGGCTCACACCTGTAATCCCAGCGCTTTGGGAAGCCAGGGCAAGAGGATCACTTGAGCCTAGGAGTTTCAGTCTAGCTTGGACAAGATGGCAAGACTGTCTCTACAAAAATTAAAATTAGCTGGGTGTCCCAGCTAATTTAGTCACAGCTACTTGGGTGGCTGATCCAGGAAGATCGTGTGAGTTCAGGAGCTTGAGGCTGCGGTGAGCTAGGATTGTGCCACTGCACTCCAGCCTGGGTAACAGAGTGAGACCTCGTATCTAAAAAACGTAAGTGAATAAAAACAAGAACTTCAAATACAAAAATTAGTTGGGTGTGGTGGCAAGCACCTATAGTCCCAGCTACTCAGGGGACTAAGGTGGGAGGATCACCTGAACCCGGGGAGGTCGAAGCTGCAGTGAACTGTGATCATGCCACTGCATTCCAGTCTGGGTAACAAAGTGAGACCCTCCCTCAAAAAAAAAAAAAAAAGGCGACTCCCCTGCGGCTTTGGTGCTTGCTGGAGCCCAGGCCTTCAGGTTGCAGATGGTTCTAGAGCATTGCCTTTGCAATAAACAGTGTTTTTGATTCTTGACTGTTTTTACTCACATCATTCCCTTTTCTGAGTTGCATTATCCCCACCTGGCAGGTGAACTAACGGGCTCAAGAGGAGTGGATTCTGGTGGCCTCAGTCCCCTGTAGGGCCTACAGGCTTGATCTGGAGCCTTTTGGGGACAAGAACCTAATGTTTGTTTCCTGCAGTGCTGAGAGGGGTTTGGGGTAGCCTGGGATTTCATATCCTTGGAGTCAGATACCTTCTCACTGGATAACCTTCGGCTAACCACTTAGCTGCCTTGAGTCTTCTAAAACTGGGATAATAGTCCCTCCATTGTGAGGACTAAAAAACTTAAATGCACAAAAGGGGCACGGCAGGAGGCCTGGCTTCCTGAGGTAAATGCCTAGTAAGTGGTGGCCATTATTACTATTATTAGTATTTTAAAGTAAATATGGCCGGGCTTGGTGGCTTAACTCCTGTAACCCCAGCACTTTGGGAGGTTAAGGTGAGAGTATCCCTTGAGCCCAGGAATTCAAGACCAGCCTAGGCGGCATAGCAAGACCCAGTATCTATTTTATTTTATTTTGTATAGAGACAGAGCATTGGGTGAGCAAACAGTAAGATTTTTAGGGTAAGAGAAGCTGTTCGGCTGTGAGGCAAAAGCAGGTGGACAATTCCCTTCAGAACCTTCATTCTTCTGGCAAAGCCAAGTTTTGGAGCTTGTTACAAAACTTAAACCCCAGCCCAGACTGATCCCTTGTGACCTCATATCTGTCAGGACACTCATCATGTGGCTTCTTGGATCACTGTTGGTTCCTGGTGCTGGAGATTAGACTGGTGGGTAAAGGGAGAGTACCTCCTGCACCTCTCTTCTGGCTGCTGTTTGTGTGTGTAATTGAAACTACCTGCTCTTGTAAACCAATTAAGTCCTGTCTATACAAGTGAGACCCTGCACTGGGGTTTGGAGACCTGGGTTCCTTCCTGGCAGTCTCACTCATTGGCAGCTCAGTTCTTAAACATTAATCTGCCATGAGCAATTGCACAGGAAGCATACAACTGCAGGTGTTCAATTTATGCCCACCTTCTTAAATTAATTTCTGGAGTTTATAGAGGGAGTCAAGAATCTGCATTTCTCCCAAGCCAGCCCCTCTTCCCAGATGCTCTGTAGACCACAGAAGTGGTATTGCAAGCCTGCTAGCTCACTGATCTACAGTTTCTACAAATGTGAAGTGAGTGTTTTTCAAACTACCTTCTGCTCAGGAACTCCTGCTGAATGGGAGTCACTCAGTTTAGTAACATTTCTTTTGGAACAGCTCTGCTATTTTTCTTTTCAAGTAATTTAAGTGTTTAATACATACTAAGGAATATAAATCTAAAATAAATATCAAAACAACCCAAGTACAGTCTCGTGTCACTTAACAGGGATACATTCCGAGAAATGTGTCATTAGTTGATTTTGTCATCGTATGAACCTAGAGTGTACGTACACAAACAAATGGCACAACGTACTATGGACTTAGGTTGTATAGTATAGCCTGTTGCTCCTGGGCTACAAACCTGTGTAGCATGTTCCTATACTGAATACTGTAGGAGTTGTAATACAATGGTAAGTATTTGTGTATCTAAACATAGAAAAAGTATTGTAGGTCGGCCGCGGTGGCTCATGCCTGTAATCCCAGCACTTCCCAGCACTTTGGGAGGTTGAGGCGGGTAGATCGCCTGAGGTCAGGAGTTCAAGAGCAGCCTGGCCAACGTGGTGAAACCCCATCTCTGCTAAAAAAAAAAAAAAATGCAAAAATTAGCTGGGCATGGTGACGGACACCTGTAATCCCAGCTACTGGGGAGGCTGAGGTGGGAGAATCAACTGAATCCAGGAGACAGAGGTTGCAGTGAGCAGAGATCACGCCACTGCACTCCAGCCTGGGTGACAGAGCGAGACTCTGTATCAAAAAGAAAAAGTACTGTAAAAATATGGTATAAAATATGGAATAAAAAGTGTTCCTTCTTCATACCCCCTGCTTCACTTTACTAGCCTTAAAATATTTTTAAAGATTTTTTAAAATGGCACACTGACTATAGTCAGCAATAATTTATTGTACATTTAAAAATAACAAAGTGTAACTGAATTGTTTGTAACACAAAGAAAGGATAAATGCTGGAGATGATGGATACCCCATTTACCCTGATGTGATTATTATACCGTATCAAAGTATCTCAACTACCCCATAAATATGTAAACCTACTATGTACCTACACAAATTAAAAATTAAAAAAATATATATAATAAAGTGGCACACTGGTATAGGGCAGCTCTATTATAATCTTACGGGACCAACTGTCATATTTGTGGATGGAGATGTCATTATTTGGCTCATGACTATACTTACTGCTGGTTTAAGAAGTGCAGGATGGGTGCGGTGACTCACGCCTGTAATCCCAGCACTTTGGGAGGCCGAGGCAGGCGGATCACAAGTTCAGGAGATCGAGACCATCCTGGCTAACACGGTGAAACCCCGTCTCTATTAAAAATACAAAAATTAGCTGGGCGTGGTGGTGGGCGCCTGTAGTCCCAGCTACTCGGGAGGCTGAGGCAGGAGAATGGCGTGAACCCAGGAGTTAGAGCTTGCAGTGAGCCGAGATCGCGCTGCTGCACTCTAGCCTGGGCCACAGAGCGAGACTCCGTCTAAAAAAAAAAAAAAAAAAAGTGCAGCTCTGATTTAAAAATATTAAATATGGTATTGTGGTTTTGGGTACCCCTGTCAGTTTAACAGTTGAAACTCATTAGGTTACATCAAAATAACTGTTAAGTATGTACAGAGAAAACCTACCTTAGAATTACCTAGCAGATTCCTGACTCCACCATTGCTGAGCAAAAAATCTCTGAAGGATGGGACCCAGGAATCTACGTTTTGACAAGCTCCTCACATGATAATTCGAATGCATGCCAAAAATCTTAATAGCTTATCCTGGAAAGCCGGCTGCATTTATGGAGATCAATGGGTATAAGGACAAAATCACAAGATGTTAGAACTGGAAGGACTGTGGATGATAGGATTCTGCCCACCCCTACCACAGGCCTCTGAATAGAGAGACTGAAGACACTGGAGGGTAGTTCTTGCCAAGCATCCATAGCAAGAGCTCTGGTGTCTGCGCCAGGACTGTCAACCAGTCTCTTGACTTCTAGCCCAGGGCTCTGGTCACTCTTCCACTTTCAGTTTGGAACATGGGGCAATAGTCTTTCCTAACTATGGTGTCCAGTTCTAACAAACTAAAAATACAGGGGACACCCAGTTAAATTTGAATTTTAGATAAATCAAATATTTAGTATAAGTATGTCCCAGTATTGCATGGGACATATTTAGTCTATAAAATTACTGTTTATCTGAAATTTAGATTTAACAGAGTGTCCTGAATTGCTATTTGCTAAATCTGGCAACCATATTCTCTCCCCGCTTACCCCACCTTTTTTTGGGCACCAGTCAGGTTCAAGAATTGCCCCAAAGAAATGAAAAATAATTACCATGCATTTATGGTACTATTACTTCATTTAATCTGTTAATCCTGTGAGCTAGCTGTCATGGACCCCATTAATAGTTCAGGAAAGTGAGAGGTTAAGTCTGACTCCTGGGATCATCTCGGTAAGCTGTCATTTTGCCTCCTCATGAACCTAGTTGCTTGGCTCTCATTGATGTGTGGCCCAGTTAATGCCTATCAAGTTACAAGCTACATGAGAGATTGCTCAGTTTTGACTCATCTGCCCCTGGCCTTGTGAGTTACTTAATTGATGATGGCTCTTGGTTAGTACATCCAAGAATGGACTCCAAAGTCCACGCTGTTAACTGCTGCTCTAACCTGTCTCTTAACTCCGTGGCATAGTAAATTGTTGGTAGGGTGGCTTTGGGGTAGGGGTCGGACCCCCTCTACATTCTCTCTTTTTTTTTTTTTTTTTTTTGAGATAGAGTTTTGCTGTTGTTGCCCAGACTGGAGTGCAGTGGCGCAATCTCGGCTCACCGCAACCTCCACCTCCCGGATTCAAGCGATTCTCCTGCCTAAGCCTCCCGAGTAACTGGGATTACAGGCATGCGCCACCACACCTGGCTAATTTTGTATTTTTAGTAGAGACGGGGTTTCTCCATGTTGGTCAGTCTGGTCTCGGACTCCTGACCTCAGGTGATCCGCCTGCCTCGGCCTCCCAAAGTGCTGAGATTACAGGCATGAGCCACTGTGCCCAGCCCCCCTCTACATTCTCTAAAGGGGTGTGCTGGTGCCTTGAGAGCATCCGTGTGCAGGGGTGGGGAGTCTGCAGGTGGGGCAGCACCCTGGCTGCTGAGCCTGTCCTGTCTCCATGTTCATAGCATCCCAGGGCTTAACTCTTTCCCAGTTGGGTTGTAGCATATGACACTGAAGGAGCCTGTAGGCCATCCTGAACTCACCGAGAGAGGCAAATTAGCAGCTCCTGGGAAGCAAGGCTGCCTGGCCAGGCTGGCCTGGATTGGGGGAACTAGTTGCTACTCGAGAACTCCAGCTTCCTATCTGCTTTTGGGATGACCCTCCCTGGAAAGTCCCTCCCACTGCTGTGGAATTTTCAGGCTACCAAATGTGCCCAGCCTGCCTCTCAGGACAGACAGACAGTGAGAAAAAGATCTCCAGGGCCCACTAAGTCTTCCAGAGGGAGCTGAGACATTCAGCCTTCCCTGGCAGGGCTCAAAGAGGAAAAAAGGGATTGGAAATGGGGCCCCTCTCAGAGCCACTTCAAAGCACCCTCCCCTGTGGTCATGTGTTTCAGTTCCATGTGAGTAGTTTTTCTTGACAGTATCGGTAATTTTGGGGAACAGTTCCTGTGACACTTTGGGTCCCTAAGGCCCTGCCCTGACCCTGTGAGTGGATATAGTTGGGCACAGAGTGTATTTTGTTGAGGAGCAGATATTGGCTTCCTGGTTTGCCAAAGAGCTCTAGATTGGGAGACAAGAACTTGATGTTCCAGTGCCAGCTCTACAGCAAATCACTGGTGACTTTGGCCTCTCCTGGTCCTCAGTTTTTCTGTATGTACAATGAGATTCTCAAGTCTTTCCAGCCCTGACTTGGTCTGGGATCACCCTCTCCACTCCAATAATGGGAATAATCCAAAGTAATTTTTTGGGGATTCAGAAGCCTCTTCCAACAAAGGATGCCCTAAGATTGGAAGGACAATAAAAATGAGTTTGTGGGCCGGCCACGGTGGCCCATACCTGTAATCCCAGTACCTTGGGAGGCTGAGGCGGGTGGATCACTTGAGGTCAGGAGTTCAAGACCAGCCTGGCCAACATGGTGAAACCCCATCTCTACTGAAAATACAAAAAATTAGACAGGCTTGGTGGCTCGCGCCTGTAGTCCCAGCTACTCGGGAGGCTGAGGCAGGAGAATTGCTTGAACTTGGGAGGTGGAGGTGGCAGTGAGCCTAGATTGTGCCACACCCACTGCACTCCAGCCTAGGTGACAGAGTGAGACTCCGTCTCAAAAAATAAAAAAATGAGTTTGTGTTACCTGAGGTGGTGGCTGACCACCAAGGACAGGAAGAAAACCTCTGAGCTTGGCAGCCTCCCACATCAGGGTAATGGAGTCAGGTGTGCGTGTAGTTGTGTGTGCCTAGCAACCTGTCTGAGACGATTGGCTTCTGAAGTCCAGGGCCTAGGAAAGCCCAAGGGAGCCCCGCAAGCTGATTGTGCATAGCTCATTTGTTTAACTGGGAATCATCATCATACCTACCTTCTGGGCTCACGCCTGTAATCCCAGCACTTTGGGAGGCCGAGGCGGGCGGATCACGAGTCAGGAGATCGAGACCATCCTGGCTAATATGGTGAAACCCTGTCTCTACTAAAAATACAAAAAAATTAGCTGGGCATGGTGACACACACCTGTAATCCCAGCTACTCGGGAGGCTGAGGCAGGAGAATGGCGTGATCCTGGGAGGCGGAGCTTGCAGTGAGCCGAGATGGCGCCATTGCACTCCAGCCTGGGTGACAAGAGTGAGACTCCGTCTCAAAAAAAAGGAAAAAAAAAACGGAAAAATAAATGAGCTACTACATGTAAAAAACTTTGGCATCATGCAAAGACATTGTAAGGCAAGCTTGTCCAAAGGACGGCTTTGAATGCGTCCTGACACAAATTTGTACTTTCTTAAAACATTGAGATTTTCTTGCAATTTTTGTTTTTTAGGTTCATCAGCTATCATTAGTGTTAGTGTGTTTTACGTGTGGCCCAAGACATTAATTCTTCCATTGTGGCTCAGGGAAGGCAAAAGATTGGACACCTCTGTAGTAAGCTCTCAGTAATTGATTGCAGTCTAGTGGAGTTGAGATACACACAGATGCAACCATTTCAGGCGGTAGTGAGTACCCTGAAGATCTTAAATTGTAGACTGAGTTAGAACTTGATCCAGAGTTGCTGGTTTTGTGGCACTTTACATTGGGCAGTCAGGAAGCCTCCTGAGGAGAATTTATATTGAGATCTATGACTAGATCTGAGGAGTCAGTCATCTTGCTCTTCAACATTGTGACCTTGGGCGAGTCCCTTCCTTCAGTTTCATTTTCTGGACAACTGGAATAATTGTGTCTTTTTGAGATAATTAAGTAAAATCATACACAGCAACTTAGGTCAGTTTTTGGTACCTAGTCTTTATGCAGTAAAAGGTGATTATTATTACTGTTCTAACTAGAACCAAATGTGCTCTTTAGAAAAGGCTGGGTTAGGGAGCTGGCACTTGGAGGCCAGGAGCTTTAGTGGCCGCTGATATATTTCAGCTGTGTTGATTATTGATCAGCTTTGAAGCAAGATTTCAGGGACTGGTACCAGCAGTGGGAGTGGCCACAGCCACCCGAGGGTGGCTGGGTCCACATCTGGGCGGGGAGAGTGGGAGCACTGGGCCACCTGGGTCACCACAGGCTAAAGATAGTCAGCTGGGGCTGGGCCTGGGCTGGGCCAGGCTGGCCAGCATCATGTGACTGGAGCCTGGCCCACCCTTGCTCCTCCTCCCGGGCCAAGGGGATGCAGACTCTGCATTCCTGAGCTGACTGGTGGTCTGCAGCTTCCTTTCAGTGGGAACTCAAGATGATCTGACCTGAACATTTCTCTCCTTCCCTTTCTCTGCCCACTCCTCTCCCTAAGAATGCCCTTCCAGCCCCTCCTGCATTTCATCCGCAGGTCTAGGGAAATTTGGGTGGGAGGACTGGGCAGAGAGGCCTCTGAGAGATGGTACCGACAGCAGCAGCTGGTGACCAAGGTGAGGAGGGCTAACATGGCATTCTCTTTACTGCATTACTAACTCTCCCTTCTTGTTCCCACAGAACACTCTGCTCCAGCCAAGGTGGTGAGGGCAGCTGTTCCTAAACAGCGCAAAGGCAGCAAGGTAAAGAATAACAGTGGGCAACCCAAGGGGACCCTGGGGCCCTCATAGTGTATGTTCCCTGCAGGTTGGTGACTTTGGAGATGCAATCAATTGGCCCACACCTGGAGAGATAGCCCACAAGAGTGTTCAGGTGAGTCTGTGTGGAAGAATAGGCAGGTTTGATCACCTCACTGTTACTTTACTTCCTGCTATAGCCACAGTCCCACAAGCCTCAGCCTACCCGTAAACTGCCACCCAAGAAGGACATGAAGGAACAGGAGAAAGGAGAAGGGAGTGATAGTAAGGAGAGTCCAAAAACCAAATCAGATGAATCAGGGGAGGAAAAGAATGGAGATGAGGATTGCCAGCGAGGCGGGCAGAAGAAGAAAGGTGAGTGACTGGGAGCAGGACTTGGGAGAAGGAGCCTTTCTCATGTACCCATGCTGTCTCCCAGGAAACAAACACAAGTGGGTTCCATTACAAATAGACATGAAGCCTGAAGTGCCCAGAGAGAAACTGGCTTCACGCCCCACTCGCCCACCGGAGCCTAGACACATACCTGCCAATCGCGGAGAGATCAAAGGTATGCACTACCCACTATGGAGGGCCTGGACTTCAGGCCTGACCTGGTACCCCTCTCCCCATAGGGTCTGAGTCTGCCACCTACGTGCCCGTGGCCCCCCCCACCCCAGCCTGGCAACCAGAGATCAAACCGGAGCCTGCCTGGCACGACCAGGATGAGACATCGAGTGTGAAGAGTGATGGGGCTGGTGGGGCGCGGGCTTCCTTCCGTGGCCGTGGACGGGGGCGTGGTCGCGGCCGGGGACGCGGCCGGGGTGGCACTCGAAGTACGTGAGGCCCCTTTGGGCTCCGGGATGTCCCTCTCCCTCATGGCACCCGTTTCCCCCATAGCCCATTTTGACTACCAGTTTGGCTACCGAAAGTTTGATGGTGTGGAGGGGCCTCGTACGCCCAAGTACATGAACAACATCACCTACTACTTTGACAATGTCAGCAGCACCGAGCTTTACAGTGTGGATCAGGAACTGCTCAAAGACTACATCAAGCGCCAGATGTGAGTGTGCGGAAGCCTTCTTACCCTGGAGACTCGGTGATAACTACTTCTTCCCTCCACTTAGTGAATACTACTTCAGCGTGGACAATTTAGAGCGAGACTTCTTCCTGCGAAGGAAAATGGATGCTGATGGTTTCCTACCCATCACCCTTATTGCTTCCTTCCACCGAGTGCAGGCCCTTACCACTGACATTTCACTCATCTTTGCGGTATGTCTTCCTCCCTGGAGCTGGGATGCAGGCTTAATCCCCTCTTCCTTCTCCTCCCCTTCAGGCCCTAAAGGACAGCAAGGTGGTGGAGATCGTTGATGAGAAAGTTCGTAGGAGGGAGGAACCAGAAAAGTGGCCTCTTCCCCCAATAGTGGATTATTCACAGACTGATTTCTCCCAGCTTCTCAACTGCCCTGAATTTGTTCCCCGTCAGCACTACCAAAAGGAGACAGGTAGGTACCTGCTGGCATGAAGATTGCCCTTGAGGGATGAGGACTTCCCCTTTCCACCCTTTAGAGTCGGCACCTGGCTCTCCTCGTGCAGTCACCCCAGTGCCAACCAAAACAGAGGAGGTCAGCAACCTAAAGACACTACCCAAGGGCCTGTCTGCCAGCCTGCCTGACCTGGATTCTGAGAACTGGATTGAAGTGAAGAAGAGGCCTCGGCCATCCCCAGCACGGCCCAAGGTGGGTGAGGCCTTGTCCCTTGCCTTGGTTCTATTCCTTTTCCCCTTCGTCTGTCCTATTTTAGAAGTCAGAGGAGTCCAGATTTTCCCACCTGACCTCTCTGCCTCAGCAGCTGCCTTCCCAGCAGCTGATGTCCAAGGATCAGGATGAGCAAGAGGAACTGGATTTTCTGTTTGACGAGGAGATGGAGCAGATGGATGGGCGGAAGAACACCTTCACTGCCTGGTCTGATGAGGAATCTGACTATGAGATTGATGACAGGGATGTCAACAAGATCCTCATTGTCACCCAGACACCACATTACATGCGCCGGCACCCAGGGGGGGACCGCACAGGCAACCACACCTCGCGTGCCAAGATGAGCGCCGAACTGGCCAAGGTCATTAATGATGGCCTCTTCTACTATGAGCAGGACCTGTGGGCTGAAAAGTTTGAACCTGAGTATTCCCAGATCAAGGTGAGGCTTGGACATAGCAGTGAGTGTGGAGCATCTTTCCCCACTCATCTCATGACCTCTGCAGCAAGAAGTCGAGAACTTCAAAAAGGTCAATATGATCAGCCGGGAGCAGTTTGACACACTGACCCCTGAGCCCCCTGTGGATCCCAACCAGGAAGTTCCTCCTGGGCCACCTCGGTTCCAGCAAGGTGAGAAGCAGACACCTGAGATCCTGACATGGCTGCTTCCTGACTCCTCTCTCTGCCTCTGCAGTTCCTACGGATGCCCTGGCCAACAAGTTGTTTGGTGCTCCTGAGCCCTCCACCATCGCCCGCTCTCTACCAACCACTGTCCCAGAGTCACCAAACTACCGCAACACCAGGACCCCTCGCACTCCCCGGACACCACAGCTCAAAGACTCAAGCCAGACATCACGGTTTTACCCAGTGGTGAAAGAAGGACGGACACTGGATGCCAAGGTGAGGCATTCCTGTCGGGCTGCTCAGAGTCTAACAGTAACAAACCCTGGGCTAACCTTTGCAGATGCCTCGAAAAAGAAAGACAAGACACAGTTCAAACCCACCCTTGGAGAGCCATGTGGGCTGGGTGATGGATTCCCGTGAGCACAGGCCCCGTACTGCTTCCATCAGGTACCTGGGGCAGTGGGGGAAGAGTGATCAGGCCTGGTGACAGTATTTTTTGTGGTTTCTGTAGCTCCAGCCCCTCAGAAGGGACGCCTACAGTTGGCAGCTATGGCTGTACCCCTCAGTCATTGCCCAAGTTCCAGCATCCTTCCCATGAACTGCTCAAGGAAAATGGCTTCACACAACACGTCTACCATAAGTATCGTAGGCGCTGCCTTAATGGTAAGAAGTGTGGGGGGCAGGAGATGAGCCTCAGACATGCCTTTCCTCCTTTCTTTCCCATCAGAGCGGAAACGCTTGGGCATTGGCCAGTCTCAGGAGATGAACACACTCTTCCGCTTCTGGTCCTTCTTCCTCCGAGATCACTTCAACAAAAAGATGTATGAGGAGTTCAAGCAGCTGGCTCTGGAGGACGCCAAAGAAGGCTACAGGTGAGCAGGTTTGGGTGGGGGACTTTGGCTGGCTGCCCTGATTTCACTGACTTGTGTTCTACAGATATGGTTTGGAGTGCCTTTTTCGATACTACAGTTATGGCCTGGAAAAGAAGTTCCGGCTGGACATATTCAAGGATTTTCAGGAGGAAACGGTGAAGGACTATGAAGCTGGTAAGAGCCAGAGTTGGATCTGAGTGAGGCCTCCAGCTCAGCTTTTCTGTACCTCTCCCTACAGGCCAACTGTATGGGCTGGAGAAGTTCTGGGCCTTCTTGAAATATTCCAAAGCCAAAAATTTGGACATTGACCCCAAACTGCAAGAATACCTCGGCAAATTCCGACGTCTTGAAGACTTCCGAGTAGATGTAAGTGAAACTCTTTCTCTAACTCTGCTTGTCTGATCACCTGTGACTCCTTCCTCTGTTGCAGCCCCCCATGGGTGAGGAGGGCAACCACAAGCGACACTCAGTGGTAGCAGGAGGTGGCGGCGGTGAGGGCAGGAAGCGGTGCCCCTCCCAGTCTTCCAGCAGGCCTGCTGCCATGATCAGCCAACCCCCTACACCACCCACCGGCCAGCCTGTCCGGGAAGATGCCAAATGGACAAGCCAGCACTCGAACACACAGACTTTGGGAAAGTGAAAAGCTCCTTAGCCCTGGGGCTTGAGGGGGGAAAGGGGTAGGGTGGGTAAGAGTCCATGGGGGTGCCCAGTCCCAGGAAAGGGGACAATGAAGGGACAGGCCTGGAGTTACTAGGACAGGCCTTTGTGCTGAGTAGCAATGTATACACCATTTGGGCTATCAGAGGTACCCCTGGGCAGGAGCCTCTACATCCCCTTCCCCCTCCTCTCTCCATGACTCTTGACATCCTAGCTTCTTCTAAGGGGGGAGGGAAAGGGGGGAGATTTTTATATATATATACATATATATATATCAAGTTTTAAATTATTGATAGTTCATCTGGATTACCAAAATCACTCTGCAGCCCTGCCCGAGGCTAGTAGGCTGCAACCCTGGTCCCCACCCCTAACCTCCTGCTCCCCCTCAAGCCAACTATGCAGCCCACAAGAAGGCCCTGCGGGCCCCCCCATTGCCCAGCACTGTCTCATAGAAGGCTCTGGTGGTACCTCTGGGCCCCAGGAGCATCAGCCCCTTGATCATCTGGGGTTTGTCATCACCATATTTTCTCCCTGCTGTTCCCACCATGCCCTTCTGCCATCTTCTGGGAGAAGGAAACCAAAGGATCTAAAACTGGGGTTTGGGGGAAGGTTTCAGCCTCTCCCCACTCCCCTTGCCCCACACCCTTTACTCCCCAGCCCAGAGAGACGCTGCTTTTACCAGGAAAGACTATTGAAAGATGTTTTATTTTATTTTTCTCTGACCTTTCCATCCTTGAAAAAATGGGGAAAAAAGAAGAAAAAAGACAAAATCGACCATAAAAGACCAAAAAAAAAAAAAAAATCAGAAAACCCCCACCTAATCCACAGAAAGTAATGTCTTTCCCCTCCCCTTGGAATTTTTGTTTTGTTTTTGGAAATAATATTTTTTTAAAAGTTGCCTTATTGTGGAGCGGGAATCTGAAATACCCAAATGCCTGTTTTCCTCGGTGGAGTCAACCCGAAGAGCTCCCACCTTCTCTGGATGTGCCTGGGCTTGGACTGGCTAGAATCTTTCTCTGGACTGTTGCATGTACAGTGCCTCCATCCTGGAGGCAAGAGAGTTGGGAGTGGCTCGAATCAGAGCCGTGCCCAAGATATCCCTGCTGTTGCATCGTTTGAAGCTGACGTCCTGTGTCTGTACACTGCTGCCACTGTTGTGTCCTCGCTCTGCTTGCTGTTGCCTCACGCCAGGCCCCGTCCTGCCGTGACACCCTTCATCCTACCCTTGGAACCCCAAGGCCAAGTTGGTTCAAACTGTTGGAGAACAGAGTTGGCCTGCATCTGGAACACACTTGTCCTCAGCTTACCATCTCCTCACACCCCAGAGTGGAAAGGTGAACACCTGCAGCTGAGGCTTGGAAACGTTTCTTGTGTTGCCCTGAAAAATCTTTGAGACCTCAGGGAGGCTCTGTCTCTCTTAAAAGGTGGAGAAAGATGCCATTCTCTCCCTAAGGTCTGGTGGAGTCTCCCCATCTTGCATACCCTTCTGCAAGCCATCTATCTCTGCTCACTCTCCAATTGACCCGCCTGGGAACAAGGGATGAGGAGGAGTTGGGGGCTGGGGGGAATCCTGCCAGTTGGTGAAGCCCTGTGGCAGGAAGGTATATGTGGACATAGAGTATACCTGATTCTCTTTCTTCAGCCACTGACTGCTTGGGTTGGGCTGTGAATGATAATGGAATGGCTGGAGTCTGCTGTTGTCAGAAGGCAGGGAGGGTGATGAAGGACTGACCCACATGGACTGGGATGTGTGTCGGTTATGGGCATGACTGCACGTTCACTCTCAGTGGGATCTGGGCAACATGGAGTTCATTGTCCTGTTGCTTACTTACTGCAATGTCTTTGGCCCTCCTTTTCAACTGGTTCCTCTGTTGGGCCCAAAGGTTGGGAGTAGGAGACAGTATCCCAGGCTGACAAGGGCTTGCCCTTTACCTTGGGCACCTTGTTAATTTTTAGCCTGTGCCCTTCCCCACCTTTGCCCTCCCAGTGGTTGGTATGTGGGAAGCCCATCTCAGTTCCTGTGACTTCATGTCTCAAACCAAGGATGAGCGTCTGGTCTCTGCTATGATGGTGGTATCCGAGGCCTTTCCCTGCCCAGTCTGGTGCCTGCCCCACATTGTACCGGACACTGGATTCCTGGACCCCCTTCTCCTTTCCTTTCTTTCCTTCAGGTCACGCAGCCCTGTACTGTATCCAGCACCACAGAAACCTCAGTGTTTTTCCTCTGCTGGTTTGGGGCACAAGGAAGCCTTAGGGTATGGGGAAAGGCTGTTATTACCTAGAGTTTACTCCCAGGCCAGGGGGCTGCCATCTTCTTCACAGACATCCCTGAAAGGAAGCCCCTTTGGGGCAGGGAGGTGAGGACTTCATCTCAACATCGGCTGGTGGTTGGTAGGGGAGCTTTTTCTTTTCTTTCCTTTTTTTTTGTTTTTGTTTTTGTTTTTGTTTTTGGTAACATGTTAGGAGTTAATGTTGCAAAGAGTAGTTTACATCTTCACTTTCTGAAGACACTTGAATTTAGGACCGATGTATCTGTGACAAGCATGCCAGAAGTGGCAGGGGCCATCAGGGCTAACCACTTCACACCTACCATCGTCCCATGGGGATCCAAGACCTGAGATAAAGCAACAGCCTGCCCAGATCCCTCTGTTCATCCTATCCCTTCCAAGGTTGGTCCATGCCAACATAACCTCTGGGCATCAGACATCAGCAGGTCTGTGTGCCTCAGCCCTGTTAAGGGGCAGGTTTCTCTTTAGCCCTCTTCCTGCACTTGGGAGCAAAGGCACTACCAGTAGAGAAGGGCCATCCAGCCGTGCCCCAGCCTGGACCCCTGGGGCTCAGATAGAGGTGCTGAGCCCCTGTGTCAAAGTTGTTAAATGTTTTTGTTTTGTTCCATTGTAGCTCTTTTTTTTTTTTTTTCCCCTTTCCTGGTGATTGATTTTACAAAAGAAAGTAAGCTGCTTAGAAGGCCCTGGAAGGGAAGTGAGGAGGAGGGACAAGGAAGATGACTAGTTACGGAGGGTGAGGGTTGTTTTTTGCCAAAAAGCCTGGGTAGAGTGATCTGAATTATCTGGCACCCTCCTGAATGGAACCCCAGAGTACCTCCTGTGTGGAAGGGTCCCTGGATTTTCCCTAACACCCACCCTCTCCCCCTTCAGCCATGCTGATGGCAGAGAAGATAAGAACTTGGAGCCCATTTCTCACTGGAGAGGAAAACTTGTCATCTGGCTTTGCGGAGAAGGTTCCACCTTACGCTCGTAGTACATTATCTTTACTATGTGCTAGGATATCATATTTAAAAGGACAAAAAAATGTAAAATACTTGAATGAGCTTGTATTATAACATTAATATTATTGAGAGTATCTGCTTTCCAGGCTGAAGTGATTCATTCATTATTCTAGTCCTGCTTTAGTCCTTTGTAATTTGTGGTAATTATGCTTTTCTTTTTAATACAAAAAAATGTATAAAAATAAACACTTGAAAAGGCAAAATACTGGCTGGTCTTCCATCTAGGTTACTGCTA